TCGGCTCACCGCAACCTCCGCCTCCCAGGTTCAAGCGATTCTCCTGCCTCAGCCTCCCGAGTACTGAGATTACAGGCATGCGCCACCATGCCCGGCTAATTCTGTATTTTTAGTAGAGCCGGGGTTTCACCATGTTGGTCCGGCTGGTCTCGAACTCCCGACCTCAGGTGATCCGCCCGCCTCGGCTTCCCAGAGTGCTGGGATTACATGCGTGAGACACCGCGCCCGGCCTGCTACCTGGTTTTCATTTCCTTTACTACACTTACACAAGGTCTACTTTATTTGCCTGTTTGCCTCCTTGCTTTATTACTAATAGATCCTCGAGGGTAGTGATTTTGTCTGTCTTCTCTCCTGCAGCCCCGTCACGTAAAGGTGCTGGTCAAAGGAAGGCGGCAATCACCGACCGGACACCAGGGCAAATCAGGGCAGCCCAGTGATTCGAGATGCCGGCTGGGGAATCGGACCCATGTGGGTCTTTTCTCAGCTTCCCCGCTTACTGTGACTTTCATAAGTAACGGAACCCCCTCAACCCGTTTCCTTAAGTGTAAAAAGGCACTAGACACAGCAAGAAGCGGTTCCGGCAGCGCGGAAACCGAAGCACACGCTGGGTGTCACGACAACACGTGGAAGCCGCATTCCGTGCCGGGGCCCTGGCCCTAGCCCCAGCCCCGGCCCCCGGCCCGCCATGTGGCGCGGCTGACCGCGGCCGTGCGCCCACCTGTCTCCCTCTGCGTCTTCACGCTGATGTACTGGCGCAGCTTCTTCACCGCTCGGTCCCGGATGCCCTTCTCGCTGGACGCCAGCCGCTGGGCAAATTGGATCTCGGCCGGCTGCATGGCGGGGGCCATCGCGCCCGCTGGAGCATCCCCGGCCGCGCAACCCGCGGTGCCGCTGCAGCCAGCCGAGCGCTGCGGAGCAGCCAGCCACCGTCCGCCCGGGCCGCGACTGCACAGAAGGCGGCGGCGGCGGCGCGCGGGCTGATGGCGTCACAAAGGCGCCGCGGCTCGCAGCGCGCTCTGGGAGTGAGCGCGGCAGTGGCCCTGGCAGCTGGCGGAGCGGCCCAGCCCGTGTGCACGTGGCGCCGGCGCTGCCTTTCGGTTGCCAAAATTCAGGCTGTAGACGGCGAGGTTAGCCAGGGTTAGGACTTGACCAGGAAGAGCATCAGGGGCTGACTTTCCTTCTGCTTTGCAGATAACAAGTTTAAAACCCCGGCTAAGCCAGAAGAGCCAAAGAGGGACCTCGCCAAGGCCACTCCTCGCTCTCTAGGCCGAGAATACTGCGCAAATTCTGGGAGGTTTGGGCCTGGCGGCTCTCCGTTCCCGACCCCCGGCGTGGATTCGTTCCCGCGCTTTCTGGCGTGAGGGGTCAGAGGGCGCGCCGACGCTCAGGCGAACGGAGCGGAGGCGGCAGCGGCCATGGGCGAAGCGGGCGCCGCTGAGGAGGCCTGCCGGGTTAGTGAGGAAGCCCTGGCCGACGCCAGCGTAGAAATATAATAAGATCTGCTTGTTCTTTTAGCACATGGGAACTAAAGAGGAATTTGTTAAAGTCAGAAAGAAGGATCTGGAACGGCTGACAACTGAAGTGATGCAAATACGGGACTTCTTACCCAGAATACTAAATGGGGAGGTGCTGGAGAGCTTCCAGAAATTAAAGATTGTAGAAAAAAGTGAGTCTTCATTTTCAGCAGTCATTGGTGGTATATCTTGAGTAATTTTATGTCTTTCTCCTAGACCTGGAAAGGAAAGAGCAAGAATTAGAGCAGCTGAAAATGGATTGTGAGCACTTTAAAGCCCGCCTGGAAACCGTGCAGGCCGACAACATAAGAGAGAAGAAGGTACCATGCTCAGGGACAGACTCTCACCAAGCTTATTTATTTTTCAATTTTGTTTTGCTTTTAGGAGAAACTGGCTCTTCGACAGCAGTTGAATGAAGCGAAGCAGCAACTCCTGCAGCAGGCAGAGTATTGTACAGAAATGGGAGCAGCAGCGTGTACCCTCTTGTGGGGTGTCTCCAGCAGTGAGGAAGTCGTCAAGGCCATTTTGGGAGGAGTAAGTATGGTCAGTGGGCTCTCCAGATATTGTTGATTACTAAGATATGACACTCTGATTTTCAAACTTTCAGGATAAAGCTTTGAAGTTTTTCAGCATCACTGGTCAAACAATGGAGAGTTTTGTGAAGTCGTTAGACGGTGATGTCCAGGAGCTGGATTCGGATGAAAGTCAGTTTGTTTTCGCTCTGGCTGGAATTGTCACGAGTAAGTGCAGGCGCACCTGAGAGATGTTGCCTATCTTGATGTTTTGTTTCATTTTCTGTTGCAGATGTTGCTGCTATAGCATGTGGTCGTGAATTCTTGGTTAATTCAAGCCGGGTGCTCTTGGACACCATATTGCAGCTTCTGGGAGACTTGAAGCCAGGACAGTGTACCAAACTCAAAGTGTATGGTGGATAATGTTAAAAAGTTAATTCTAGCATTCCAACACCTTTTTCTTTTACATTTCAGGCTAATGCTGATGTCCCTATACAATGTAAGCATCAATTTGAAAGGCTTGAAATACATCAGCGAGAGTCCAGGATTCATCCCTTTGCTGTGGTGGCTTTTGAGTGGTAAGGGGGGTGGTTATCTGTCCAGCTGCTTGTTCTAACCAGAAGCATTACCTCTTTTCCCTAGATCCAGATGCAGAGGTGTGCCTTCATGTACTGAGGCTTGTCCAGTCTGTGGTTCTGGAACCTGAAGTCTTCTCCAAGTCGGCCTCTGAGTTCCGGAGCTCCCTGCCCCTGCAACGCATCCTGGCAATGTCCAAGAGCCGCAACCCCCGCCTGCAAACCGCAGCCCAGGAGCTCCTGGAAGATCTCCGCACTCTGGAGCATAATGTGTAGGTGTGCTCGGCCACCAGGGTTTTGGTGATGCCTCACCTGCCGGCCCTGCCCTGTCCACAGGAGGAGGCCATGAGAACCGTCAAGAAGTTCATGGACTCAGGAGGACGTCGTGAGCAGTGCTGAGGTCATGGAATGTGGGCTGGGACCTTGTGTTTGGTGACATCCTGTAAGTACTCGGCTCGCTCAAGCTAACTGCCCGGCTGGGATCACCGCTCTAGGAGGACTCAAGAGTTCAGATGAGTGGCCCAGGGGCCCGTCAGTGCTGTGCACCTCTCCCCCCATGGGTGGGGGAGGAGCCTGGGGACTTGGCCAGTCCTGGAGGAGCCCTGAGACCAGGCCCTGTGGTGGGCACCACGGCACGGGGAGGTGCCTGGAGGGCTGGAGCCCACTTGGGGGGCCATGGTCAGTCAGGGCTGCAGAAGCAGAGAAATGCGGGATGCCCATGCTGGCTGGGACTCGCCCACTGCCCTGCACATGGCGAGTGAGGGAGAGAGGCAAGGCACCTTTCCAGGGGTGCATGGGAGGCTGCGGTCAAAGGTCCTGCACACCCGCATGCGTGCTCACATCTGTAGCTGCAGACACTGACCCCCAGAGACCCCCGAGCTCATGTGGGGCTGGTGTAGGCGTGGGGTGGACGCTGGGGCAGTGTGGGCTCCTCCTCCTCCTCCATGCGCGTGACGGGGTGGGGGTGGCCCCTCCCCTTGCCCTGGGAGCTCCGGCCCCCTCCCCACCCTCCCTGTGGCCCCAGTAGACAGAGCCCTGGCCCCTGCCTCGGGCCAGGTTTGGCAGAGGGGGCCCTGGCTGGAAACTGGAGGCAGATGGAGGGGAGCTGGGGTTGCGGGCTGGCCGTGTCCCCTAACCCCTACACAGCCCAGCTCTGCTCCTGCTCCGCCTGGGTGTTCTGCAGGCTGGGGTGGAGGTGCTCCAGGACTGCCCCACAGCCCAGGGCCACACACCCCTGGAGCGATCCCTATCTCTGTCTGCGCCCTGGCCTCCTTCCTGCCAAGACCCTGACTGAGTCAGTAGGCTTGACTTTCATAAACTGGCCAACAAGATTGAGACCACACTTGGAGTGGAAGATGGGGCCGTCTTAAGCCCTTGCCCCCTGCACGGGTCAGCCTGTGGCCAACGTCCTGGGCCGAGCCTCCTCCTCTTGCTCCACGCTCTTCCCACCCTGAGAGGGGCCTGGTCTGGGTGGGTCTCCTGGGACCCCCAGTGTTCGAACATGACCTGAAAAGCAGAAATGGAGGCTGAAGCCTTGGCAAGGAGGCCAGCACTTCCCAATCTCACCTTCCACAGCTGATGTGCAGGGCCGGGGGAGTGTTGGTAATCCTCCCAGGACACACGTCTGCATTTAAGGGTGTGCCTGACATGAAAGGAAATTTATTCAATGATCTTTGCTAAAGACCGGAAGGGGACTACTCAGGACCAGTGCGGTGGGTGCTGGGACCAGGGCAGTGGGATTTTGCAGTGGTGGAGAGAGATTTAGGCTCCACTCTGAATATGGCTCCAGCGAGTGGGATTTGATAGCCCAGGAGCAGAGTGGGGTCCTCGGATGGAACATCACTAAGAACAAACAGCAGGGGTGGGAGGGTTCTGGCTGAAGGGAGGCGGGGTCATCCGTCATCACCTGGGTGCCGGAGGACGAGCATGCTGCCCTGACGAGGATGATCAGATACGGGGCGGGGCAGTTCTGGCTGAAGTCACTTAGCAGTGTTCTTGCTAAAACCGGATTTTGCAAGGAAGTGTGCAGGTGGCCTAGAAGGCTCAAGGGCCTGATAGAGTTTGGCCAAGCAAAGAATCTCGTCACTGAGAATTAGAATCAAGGGCAGGTGGCTAAATAGTGCCTTGTGGATTCTCTCCGGCTTTTGCGGCCCCTCCCTCCACATCCTGCTCTGGGTAGCCCCTATCCTGCAGCCATGACCCAGATTCCTGAAGAGGGGATGACTATACAGGGGCCTGGATGCTGGGTGCCGGCCTCAGGGGCGGGAGGCACCGGGAGAGGCCTGGCCGGAGAGCCGCCGGGACCCAGGTCAGGTCAGGACCCAGTGTGTAGCGGAGCTTGGGCTCATGAGGTCAGAGCTGGAGCCACTGCACATCGTCTCCCAGGGCCGGGGCTCCCAGAGGACATGCAGTGTCTGCAGTTTTCTGGGGTGCCCCCGTCCTCTGCATGGCACTCTGCGTGTTGGGGGCCTATTGCGAGCTGCTCATCCTGGCTTCTTGGGAGCAGTGTGGCCTAAGCAAGGGAGGCTGCCCAGGACCGGCACCTGTGGGGCGGGGCTGGTCGCAGGGTCTCGGTCCCTGAGGGCTGATTCCTGCTGAATGCTTCAATGGCCAAGGGTGGATCCCTCTCCTTCCAGCCTGAGGCTGTTTCAGGAAGAAACAGTCAGGCCTCGGCAGGTTTCCCTGCCCAAGGGGAGAGTCTGAGGAGGGGCTGACTCGGCAGGTGGAGCAGGGGGCCACTTTCATCGAGTTTGTGTTCAGAACTCACTCCAGGGTCCTTTTCTTTTGGGGCCAGGCAGGCAGCACCATGTGGGACATTATTAGCAAGGAGAGGAGGGGCCCAGGAGAGCTCACAGGGCGTTTTGGGAGCTCCGTAGATAGGCAGGTCCTGAGGACTTTTGGAAAGGATAGAACAAGGTCCCGGGCAGCTTTGTGGTGGTTGAGAGCGAGGGAGGAGGTGGCCTCCCTGAGCGTGGATGGCTGGATGCATGCCCCAGACCCAGGGGCAGAGGCTGAGAAGGGAAGTCGGGGGCCCAGGGACCACACTTGGCAGGGTGGAGGGGGCAGGGGGAGCCACTTGCTGGGGAAACTTCACCGGATGATCTGGGCTGAGGACGCGCGAGTGTGGAAGAAATGGTACCTCCCCCATGCCAGATGCTGCCCACCACCGGCACAGGGTCAGAGTTGGGGTCAGCGGGGCAGCCGTGTGCCCCCAGTGGGAGCTTGGAGGTCACGGAGGAAATGCGAGACCAGATGCAGGCAGGGGAGTCCTCCGGAGCCTGCAGGAGGGGGCCGCTGGCTCAGGGGCACCGGGAGACCCCCACATGGACAGGGTGGAAAGGGCTTTCTTCAAAGCCAGGATCTTGTCTCCATCACAGCGTCCCAGCAACGCATTGGGAGTGCTTGCTGCCAGGAGGCTCCCCGGTCCCGCAGCAGCCCCTCAGCGGCTGCCCTCCAAGGAAGGGGCGCACAGACACTCCAAGGCTCCACAGCGCGTGGGCCAGGGGCCGGATCTACCCCTGGGGCAGTGGGACTGAGCGTGAGCCCAGCGCAGCCCCTCTGACTGCGTCATTGTTAGGGGCCTTCTCGGAGCTAGCAGACCTAGAACCAGGCCTAGGGGGTGGGGGCGTGCCTGGATGTGCACTGGGGGGGTGTCTGAACCCTTAGTTAGGACTGCGGGCCCTCCTTTCCACTTCCTTCAGTTCCTGGGGTCTGGGGCATCCTAGCCATGCGTGGGGCCTCCCTGCTGGGATTGGAGACCCCCTGACAGCTGGGGCTGGTCCCAGCATCTTCGCTCTTCCCCCAGGAGGACTTGGACGCAGGGTCTTCTCTGCTCCCCGTCACACAGAGGGTGGCACACCCGATGGGAACTCTCATTTATCACCAAACCAAAAGATGGAGAAACTGACAGAGAAGGGCTGCAAGCAGCTACGGCAGGGCGGTGTGTGGAAGCAGATGGGATGGGCAGATGGAGGCGGGGGCCAGCATCGCTGCCTTCTTGCCCCTCCCAGAGGACCCCAGGTCCCCAGCTCGGGCGCCCCACCCAGACTGGTAACGCCTGCGTCTGCTGTTTGGCACCGGGAGATGAATCACTTGCTTTTCAAATTAGAATCTTCCTTGCTGTCAGAAATGTTTCTTCTCTACAAGGAAATGGAGGTGAAATTTTTATATGGGAAGGGTAGCTCCCTTGGCGAATTGCAGGGCAGCGGAGGGCGGGTTCGGGGAGCCGAGTGCAGCCCGAGGTGCAGCTTTCAGGCTGGGAGGAAGCAGCTGCTTCCGGCTCCTCGGGACACGAGACGGGGACAGCGTGTGCTCGGCGGGTGGGAGTGACGCTGCCCACCTGCGGGCGTCTCCTGGGGAACGGGGTATGTGGGCTGTGTGGCGGTACGGAGCCCAGCGCTGATAGGAGGCTGCGCTGTCAGGCTGCATTTGACCATTTATGGAACCAGGCCATGAGGAGGCCCTGAATTAGAAAGGCATCCAGACCCAGGCTGCAGCCTCAGGCCGGGCACTGTCCCCTGCATGGCTCCGGCGTCCCAGCTTGGTGTTATCAGAACACAGAGGTTGAGGCTATGGCTCCATCTGGGCTGTTAGCACAGAGAAAAAATGCCCAAATGACTTGGTAAAGGGCGGGCTTCCTGGCCCCATGGCTGCACGGGTGGGCTGGCTTCCTGTGTTTGCTGAGATTTCTTTGAGGCAGCCCCACGGTAGAGTCCACTCTGGGTCCCGGCCCTGCGCTGGGCGCTGTGCTGAGCGCCTCTGTGGCTGCCATCATCTGATTTTCAGCGCACTCACAGGCAGGCGCCAGGCTTCACTTTAAAGATGGGGAAGCTGAGTCTCAGGGAAGTGGGGTCTGTGCCAGGGTCTTAGCAGGACTTCTGGGGTTGCTAGGACCCCCACGGGGCTGGGCTGGGGGTCTTCATGCCAGGCCCAATCCCTTTCCCATAGTTCCCCCCGCCGGCACTACCCAACATGTGGTCTCCGGTCATCTCGTGCTGTCTCCACCCCTCCCTCCGCTTCTCTGCTGGAGTTGTCCCTGTCACCTTACCCCAGAGCCTTCTTTGTTCTTACAGTCCCAGGCGGAGGGTACCTCGGAGCACACTCTGCAGCCTCCGGCTCTCCCTCCTAAGTCCACCTGCCCGGCCGATTGGGCTGTGTGGTCACTGTCCTCAAGACCTTATGTGCCATGAGGGCTCAGAGCCCTGAGCCTCAGCACAGGAAGTGCCACCCAGGCAGCCAACACCTGCTCAGCGGGCGGATGGCCTTGCCGACTCGGCTTTGCTCCCGGGAGCCTCCTGGAGAAGAAGCCACAGGGAGACGGACAGCCCTGGGCGGCTCCAGCTTGCCAGCTCCACATCCAAGGTCCTCCTTCTGGGGTGGGGTTACAATCTGTTCAAAGCATATGCCCAGAATAACATTTTTGAAAGTCTTTAAAAATGGGGTAAAGCTGACGTACCACGAAAGACACAAATCTTATCTCGTGCTCAGGTCTTTGCGTGTCTGCGCCCGTGTAACCGCCGTGCGTGTCAGTGAGTCCCTCCAAGAGCACGCCAGAACCACAGAGAACCCCTGGTCCCCCCCAGGGACTCCCCCGAGTCATGACCCCCAGAGGTGACCTCTCCTGTGATCTCTGACTTCCCAGCCTGTGGGGGTCTTGGGGACTGTGTTCTCCCTGCTGTTAGAGTACACAGGCCCTTTCTTTTCATGGCTGTGCAGGGAGGGAGCGGGAGACACCACGGGTTGTTCCTTCTGCCGAGGGACACTGGTGACTTCAGGTTGTCTTTCTATGGCTTTCGTGCTGGCTCTGGTGGGACCTGCGCTCAGCAGCAGACACTGGCCCTGGGGGTTGTGTGAAGCTTTGCTGCTATTCCCCACAGGGTGGGGGGGGGCCAGTTACCCTCCCCCATAGCTGTGGGGACTCCCGGGACCCTTGTCGTCAGCCTTTGCCATCTCAGCTCACCTGGCGGGGGTAGAATAACGTTTTGCAGGAAAGTTACAGACTTCCTGTCAGCTCAACTCTGCAGAAGAGGAGTTTGGTGGGAAGTTTTTCCAGAGTCTTCCCTCGGCCTGGGGCACAATGTCACTGAAATGCTGGAGCAATCAGGGGCCAGCCCTCAAATGGAGTCCTCGCCTCCCCACCGAAAGGCCAGGCCCGTTCAGAGAAGACCCCGTGGACATGTGGGGCGTGCAGGCTAGGCGGGGTGGGGCTGAGTGGCCAGGTGTCAGGCAGGGCCTTTGGGAACAGAAGGTGGGTCCCTAGGGAAGTGGCGGTCACCGTCAGCCTGGCGAGCAGTGGCCCTTGTGGAAAGGGGGCTTCGGACGTGCTCGGGAGATGCAGAACCCCGTCTGTGGGAGAGCTCCTGAGAGTTAGGGGCCAGGCTCAGCTCCCAAGGCTGCCCTGACAGAGGCCACACGCTGGGGAGCTAAGATGCTGAGCCTCTCACAGCTCTAGAGACTGGAATTGGGGATCAGGGCATCCTCAGGCCCCTGCCCACTCTGGAGGCCCGAGGAGAGGGTCCTCCCTGCCTCTTCCAGCTCCTGGTGACCCCGGGCGTCCCTCTGCGTGCAGCTGTGTGGCTCCAGTCTCTGCCTCCATTGAAACGTGGCTGTCCTCCCTGCATCTGTGGGGCTGACTTCCCTCTTCTTACAAGGATGCCGTCATTGGATGAGGGCCCACCATACTCCAGTGTGAGCTCACCCTAACTTGATTACATCAGCAAAGACCCTATTTCCAAATAAGGTCACATTCTGAGGTTCTGAGTTGACATGAGTTTTTAGGGGGGCCTGCTCAGCCCAGGACAGTATGTGGTTTAAGAAAGGGATTTCCCCAGAATGATCTGCCTGCCGTCTGCATCCAGCCGCAGACCCTGGTTCCTGCCGTCTGGTCAGGGCTGGCCCTGGGTGAGCTGGAACCCTCTGTCCCTGCACCCCCAGCACTCCCACCCAAAATGAACTTTGGGGACAGACATCACAGCTTAGGGCACCCGTGGGGTCTTCAGAGGCTGAGCTGGTACCCAGCTCGTTTCCTCCCTCACAGATGCAGCCAGGCAGTGAGCAGCCGACGGGTGCCTCAGTGTCCCATGCAGCACAGCCACGCAGAGCAGGCGAGGGCCAGCCCCCAGGAAGCCGCTTGTGCCTGCCCGCAGTGGGACAAACCTCGGCACTGAGTGTGTCCACAGATGCCAACGCCCCTCAGACGGAGTGAGTTGATGACTGTTAAATGCAACAATATAAATGGCCTTGTATTTTGTATATCTTTCCTTTTTTGTTTTATTTTTCTAGCTGATCTTTTTTACTCTATTTTGCAAAAGTTAGCAGTCTGCAGGGTGCTTCCCCCTGGCTGGCTGGAGAAGCCCCATGTGCCGAGCCTGGTCCGAGGTCCTCTGAGCCCCCACGTCGCCTCGCTAAGTTGCTGTGCCCTGACCCCAGTGTGGGAGGGGCCATCAGAGCACATGTGCCTTCTACTTGGTGAGGGCGGCATTATCTTGGGGATGCAACTGCAATAATCAAGAAACTTAGAAATATTTCGGATGAATTAACTGAGAACGCAGTGCACTCACTGGCATGGCCACCTGCCCTCACCTGGGGCGTGCCTCCGGCCCTGGCACTGCTCTGCCCCACCCAGTTGGTGGAATCATGGAAGCAGAAGAGGGGTGGTCCCTGACTCGTGTTTGTGCTGTGGAGACGCCCGCAAAGGCCAGGACACTTGCATAGAATGCTCCCGGCACTCTCCCGTCTCCAGGGCTGTGTGTAAGAGTCAGTGACAGAACTGTACGCAGCGTGCAAGAGACAACTGCCATCACTGCCACCTTGAAGGGCAGCCTGGGCACATACTGTCGAGGGACAAGGAACTTGCTGACAGCAGAAGGCTTCATGCCACATGCTTCGGTCTGTATACAGTCCAAATCCGGCAAAGTGGCACGCAACACTGTCCAGGGGTTCACTGCACATGGCAAAGCTGTCCTAGAGGGTAAGGATGACAAATGCCTGTGCAGGAGGGAGGTCGCCTCTGGGAACCCTGGGGGAAGCAGGAGGGATGTGTTCCAGCTTTCCTGGGTGCCTGTCTGGCCTCTCTCTGCCCAGAGCCCGCCCCCACAGCAGCAGACACTGGACGGGGTCCCAGGCCAAGGAGCACTCCACTCAGTAGGGTGTGGGGGCTTCCCTCCTTTCAGGAGCTCATAGAGTGAGGGGGCCCAGGGATCAGCATGCAGCTTTCACCCCCAGCCCCATCTGGGACCAGCGTGCACTTTCATCCCCAGCCGCCGTCTCTGCTTCTGGCCCTGCCGGGACTTGGGGCTGCCTGCGCATTAAATGGCCCAGGTCTGTGTCCTGGTTACTCAAGCCTGAGAGAGCTGCCACCCTTGTAGGTCATGGCTGCAGGAAATCAGGCTGTCCCCCAGGTCTAGGTGGGTCTGCCAAAATGCCCCGAGACGTGAGCAGGGCCGTGAGGTCAGCCCTGGGTGGCGCCGCTCCTCCTGCTCGTGTGCCCAGATCAATCGGCTGCCCCCGCTGGAAGGGGACGCTGTCCCTGCTGGGGTCCGGAGCCCACTTCGGGCTCCCTCTCTAACCAACAGTGGCTCCCTGGAGACTCTACATGCCCCACCCTTGCCCTCTGCTCCACTGCTGGGACCACCTTTGCTCTCAAGGACTGTGGACACCGGTGAAGAGGGGCACCCGGTCGATGCCAGCTGGACTCCGTCCACCCCTCGAGAGCCAGGGCGTTGGGCTCACTGTCTTCCCCAGAGGAAGCCTCGCTGGGGCCACGGGAGGCTCGGGCCTCTGTTCCTCCGGCACATTCTGGCACGGTGGCAGGGGAGGCTCCTTAGGAGGATGAGGGGACGGAGAAGGCCCCAGGGGTCTCCTGCAGGCAGCAGTGTTTGCTCTGCAGGGCCTGGAGGTTCAGGCAGGGAGGTGGAGGCGACTACATGTGGACGCAGGTTAAAGGACAAGGATTCTGAACATGCCGGGGCTGGGTCCCGGCACCATCAGAGCCAAGTCACCGGCTCCCTCGGGGAGGAGAGAGCTGTGAGGGCTGAGTCACCGGTGGGCTGGAGTGGAGGGGAGGATAGGGCGACAGGTGAGGACACTTCAGGCCGGGCAGGCTTCCAGCGTGCGGAAGGGGCCGGTGGGTCAGATGGGGGGTAGGGTGGAGGCACTGGCTGCGTGGCTTCAGCAGGCATCACCCTGGAATGTGCTGGAATAACAAGCAGAGGCGGCGTGGAGCAGGATGGAGGGCAGAAGTGCAGAGATAGGAGTGTGTGATCCTGGGTGGAGGCGCTGACGCCTGGCCGGCGGAGACGACACTTCTGGAGCCTCGCTGAGGCTGGATCCCAGGCTCAAGGGGCGGGCCCACCACGGGGGACCCCAGGTCACAACAAGGGGCAGCTCAGAGCAGGGTGGGGGCCCCCAGGCCACCCAGGAGTGGAAGTGGCTCGTGATGCTGTGGGTGCTGCGCTGTGAGGGGCTCCTGGTCCTGCCGGCCTCCCAGCTACACGTGGCCCACTCGCCTCCACAGCCGCCAAGCCTCCCTTGGGGCTCCTGCTCTCGGGGCTGGGCTGGAGGGGCCTGGGAGTCCCAGCGGGCGAGAAAGCCGGGCCCAGGGGAGAGCAGCATGCTGGGTCAGGAGACCGGTCGGGGGCTCGGCCGGGCCTGGAGTCCAGCGGGCAGGGGCTGGCAGGGAGTGGGCAGGGTGCCCGCCACCCCGAGGGCCACCAGGGAAGACCATCTGGATTGGGTTTGCGGTGGAGGCTCGCCAGCAGTGTTTTGACTCCAGGCAGGTTTCAGAGTGTGAACGGCCCCCGTGTCATCTGCTGGGTCCCTCTGCCAGAGGGTTTCTGAAAGACAGATGGCCACACGCGGAAGCTGTCGGCGGCGTGTGGGCCCAGCGATGACGGGGGTGCGAATCCTGCTCTTCCTCCCTCGGCAGCCAGCGGTCTCTCAGTCCTCTCCCGTGTTCTCACTGTACCCTAGAAAGCAAAGCCCGAGCTCCTCAGCATGCTGTGGGGGCGAGTGGGCAGAGCCAGGCGTCCTGCGGGCACACATGGCTGTCCCTGTGCCTCCATGAGCGGGGAGGGGCGCTGGCGGGAGCCCCCACACAGGCAGCCTCCCCACCTGGGACCCCACACAGGCGGCCTCCCCACCTGGGACCCCACCCAGGCCTCCTGACCTCATGGGGCTGGGCTTGGCTACAGGAGGGCGCTTTGCGTGGAACCTGAACCTGGCCTGGCTTTGCCTCCGTGGTTTTCGGCACAGGGGGAGGGGCCGGCTGAATTCCTCCGCAGGATCCAAGGGGCTGTGCAGACACGGGCCGTGACTGCTGGGTCCTCCGTGGAGAAAATCAATACCAAGTTGGAGTGAGTCCCCAGGGTTCATGTATCACTCTGCACCCGGAAGGAACTTTCTGGAAATGCAATACATCCCTGCAAAGTGGGACTCAGGGCTCTTTCCTGTCACTGTGCAGAAGGCAAGGTCTCAAAGGGAGAAGATCGGAAGGCTGGGAGCCCGGGAGCCCGCCTGGGAGCCTGCCTGGGCCTGGGTCTCCCCTCAGGGCTGAGGAGCCCCGGGCCCAGCGCCCACGGTCGCTGTAGCCAAGCTCACAGGCCCCACCTCCTGCCTGGCCATGCTTTTGCCCACGTGGGCTGCAGCCAGGGCCTGGTCGCCACCCTCCCCAATGTGGCCCTGAGGCCAGTCCTGTGCTGGCCTGTATTGACACGCCGGCTCACTCAAATCGATTCTTGTCAAAGCCGTCGTGGAAAGAACAGCTTTCAAAATAGAGCCCAAGAAGACGTGGGCTTCCACTGTGAGAGCCTGGGTGCTGGCGGGCTGCCCAGGGTGCCTCCTCTCTCTCCAGCCGGGCGTGGAGCTCCACGAGCAGCTCCTGGCTGTTGCAGGGCTGTGAGATGTTCTCGTTTGTTCAGCCGGAAGGTCTAGAGAAAGGGGCTGAGGGGGACGTCTGAGCACCCAGCCTTGAGGAGGAGGCCAGGACTGAGGCCTGGGTTCATTCCTAATGTGTCCCGAGGACAAGCACATGGAACGGGCTGTGTTCTGGCTGCAGACCGGCCTGGGAGCGCCCTCGCTGGCCTGGGAACGGGCAGGCTGCGGGGCAGAGGGCAATGGACCTTCTGCCTAGGTGCGAGGGGCTGGTGTGCAGCTCCGCGCCCCGGGGACCCCATCCCAGCCCCTCAGCCAGCCCCTCTGCAGTGGCAGTTTTCTCTTCCTGCCAAGACCTTGGACGGAGTCTGCACCCATCCCTGCACGTGGCAGAGACAAAACCCACAATCAGATACACAGGAAGGGCCGGGGTCCTGCCACCTGCACGTTAGACCCTGAGGGTGACGTTTGCTCTTTGATCCTCTGGTCCTTTGCGCTCCGGGGGCCTCTGCCTGGCATGGAAATGTTGATTCTTCCCTGTCTGCCTAAGACAGTGTGATTTTCAGACTAGCAGAGGAGGAAATGTCCGGCGGCTGTCCTGTGGGGGTCCACCCACCCTCGAGACTGTCATGGGCCGCGTGTCTCCCCCGGAGGCTGTCCTATCCTATCGGGCTCTACCCACCCTCAATACTGTTATGAGCCACGTGTCTCCCCCCTGGGCGGCTGTCCTATCCTATGGGGGTCCACCCACCCTCGATACTGTTAGGGGCCACGTGTCTCCCCACTGGGCGGCTGTCCTATCCTATGAGGGCCCACCCACCCTTGATACTGTTAGGGGCCGTGTGTCTCCCCCAGATCTGTATGCTGCAGCCCTAAGCCCCAATGCCTCCGCAAGGGACCTTACTTGGAGATGGGGTCCTCACAGAGGTGGTTAAGGTAACATGAGGCTGGTGGGGTGGCCCTGGCCCAATCTGCCTGGTGTCCTTATACGGAGAGGAGATGAGGACACAGACCCACACAGAGGGATGGCCTTGTGAGGACAGTAGCAGGAGACAGAGCCAAGGAGAGAGGCCTCAGGAGCCAGCGGAGCCGCACCCTGACCCTGGATTCCACCTCCTGAATGGTGAGAGAGCCATTCAGGCTCTCTCTGTTGAAGCCCCCAGGCTGTGGGACTTGTTACAGTGACCCGGGAACTCACACGATAGTCACAGCACATTACAGCTGACAAAGTGAGCTCCTTCCGTGGAGACGCTCCTCCCAGCATTCCGGTGAGGTGGGGGCTGGCACGTCACCCCCACTCTGGATGAAGAGGCCGCATCAGGCGGGATGGGCTTGGCTACGCTGCAGTCACAAACAGCCCCACAGCTCACCATGGGCTACAGCACAAGTTCATTGCCTGCACTTCGGGGTGGGCACCCACTTGCCCCTGTTCCAGCCGCTGTGCTTGGCGTGGCTCCCTCCTCACCAGGACCTGTGACTGTGACGCATCAGAGGAGGAGGTGCTAGGTGGAGACAACGTGGAGACTGAGGGTGAGACTGGAGGAGGGGAAGCCCCCGTTTCTTATTGAGAGCCCTACGGGGTCAGGCCAAGGAGCGCAGGTGGCTGTGCGGGAAGGAGCTGCACTCTGCTAGGTGTGGGGGCTTCCCACCTGCGCTCCCAGGTGAGCCGTGGCCATGCCACCAGGCCCCTCAACCCTGTGCCTGCCATGCGGCCCTCTCGAAGGACCTCTGGATATGTCTGGGGAGTCCTGCTCAGCCTGGCCCCAGTGGAGTCTCTGCAGCAAATAAGCACACAGCAGCAGCAGTCACTGCACCTGTGGCCCTGAGAGGCTGTGAGCACACAACATCCTGGCTGGAAAGAGGGGAGGCCTGGGGTCCGGGCAGCTTGCGGGGCCAGCTGTGCACCCAGTGACATCCTCATCACCACCCACGCCGAGCACAGCAGAGACCCCGAGCCGAGGGCAGAAGGAGCACACGGTCACAGGAAACCTTTCCTTCCAGTTCTCTGTGCCTGCACCCAGCACTTCGTGTCTAGGGATGAATTTAATCTGCACGGTGACCTCTGAGGTGGGCACTGCCACTGTCCCAGCTCTATAGACACGGAGTGTGGCGGGCAACATAGGAAACAGCAAGCCTTTGAGCGGAGGGGGGTCTGGCTGTGGCTTCCCCTCTTTGTTGAATGGTGTCCCCACAGAAAGATCTGTCTGTGTCCCAGAACCTGTAAAGATGACCTTATTTGAAAAAAGGGTCTTTGCAGATATAATCAGGTCAAGACCTGGCAGCGTGATCGTCCTGGGCTGTCAGGCTGGACCACAGCGCCTGGTGTGAAGGACAAGCGCCTTCATGAAGAGAAGAGAAAACCCAGGGAGAGCCACATGGAGAGGGGCCGAGGCCGTGGGAGGGCCAGGCAGGGACTGGAGGGAGGCAGCCACAAGCCAAGGAACGCCTGGGCCACCAGAAGCTGCCAGAGACAAGGAAGATCCCCCTCTAGCGCCTCTGGAGGGAGTGCAGCCCTGCCCACAGCTTAATTTGGGGCTTCTGGTCCCCAGAGCTGTAAGGGAATCAGTATCTGTTGTTGAGGCCACCTGGCTTGTTGCAAGAGCCCCAGGACACGCGCCCACTTGGCCACGTTGCCCAGGCGGTTGTGGTCGAGTGCCCAGGGTTCCGGCCCCAGCGCCTGCACTCCTGACCACACAGGAGGTTGACGCCTGCCGGGAAGTCTGCTCACGGCACCCTCTCTCTTTCCGGATTCCAGTGCTTCCTGCGGTGCTCTGTGCAAAGGAGTGCTGCCGGCTCCCATCCCCAGCCTCTCAGGGCTGGGAGGTGACATCCAGCAGCAAGCAGGGGCCCCGCTGTCTGCGACAGCGTGGCTGAGAGTTGGTGCCGGCCAGGTGTGTTGGCTCATGCCTGTAATCCCAGCGCTTTGGGAGGCTAAGGTGGGAGGATGGCTTGAACCCAGGAGTTCAAGGCTACAATGAGCTATGCTTGCACCACTGCACTCCAGCCTGGGCGAATGTGAGACCGTTTCTATAAAATACAATAGAGAGACGGCGAGTCGGTGCCACACGATTGGCCCTTGGTGTGTTTTCCCTGCCCATCAGAGCTACCCCAAGGAACTGAGTGAGCAAATGTGTGCCTGTCTGCTCACCTGCTTAAGATGCAAAGTGTCGAAAGCAGGGCCCCACCCAGCATCTTCCCCTCCCGCAGGTGCCTGGCACGCTGGGCTCCTGCCGCCACAAACCGACGTGACTTGGTGAACGTAAGTGAGCACTGGCTGACCGGATCATGTTTAAAGGAATCCTTTAGGGGAACCACTCTGCAAAGAAAGTAACCCTCAGTAACTCGCTTTTAGTTATATGTGGACTTCACCTTATCCGGCTTCCATAAGGTGGATTTGCAGAAAGCCGGGGCGGTGGCGCGGCGGGAGGCGTGGGAGCTGGTGGGATTCTCCGCAGGTGCTGCTGGGCCGGGCAGTGGCTCCGGTGGGGGGCGCTGTGTCTCCAGGCCCTGACCTGGCTCCCGCTGGGCCGGCTGTGGCAGGGAAGAGCCATTTTTCATGGCAGGGGGGTGGCTTCACACCGGCCCAAGTGCCAGTATGTTCCACAGTTCTTTTTGCTGACGGAATCAGCCATCAGCTCAGCCCAGGTGACTTCCAACCTAATCTAAACAAGGTGGGGTCGGTGGACTCAGCTCTCACAAAGAAAGACACGGTGACGTCGGGCGTGGCCACGTGAGGCAGGGGTGGGGAGAGGCTGACAGCCTCTGCCTCTCCCTCCACCGGCACCGCCCGCCCCAAGCTCACGTGGCCCTTGCGGACGTCATTCCTTCACTGGGTCGTGCCAAGCAGCAGGGGTGCGGCTGTCCCAGTCCTCACGCCCTGCCCTCCTCGGGCAGCCTGGGTGTCCGCTCCTGCACTCAGAGCACTCCCCGCCAGGCACCCCCCGCCAGGCACCCCCCATCCACACCCAAAGGCAGGCCCAGGCACATGGCTTGGGTGACAGAGTCTGTTTGGGGCGATGCCTGCAAGCCCTGTGGGAAATCGGGGTGGAGGGAGCGGGCGGGGCCGAGCGGCCGCGGGAACGAGCAGTGCCCTGCCTCCAAGGGAGCCCCGGGTCCTCTCCCCACTGGCTGGCCCTGTCGTGGACATGAGCTCTCAGGTTTCTGACGGGCTGAGCGTAGTGGCTGAGGGCTCCCTCAGGCAGGGGCAGGTGGGCTTGGGCCAAAGAGAAACCTCTTCCCCGATAGGGGACACAGCAGACAGCCACCAGGAGCCGGAGTGGAGGGGCCAGGCTGTGCTCAGCCTCACGACACACTGGCGTTCGCTCAAGCTCATGGCTGGCGTTTAGGAGGGCACCGCGAGCACCTACTGAGCTGGGATGAGGTCGGAGGCTGCCCCTGCCCAGTGAGATGAATGCCCCGGGGCCATGTGGGCTCTTGGCCGGGTGGTGCCAGGATGTGCCTGGATTTCAGAGTAGGTGGTCAGGGGTGGCCACCTGCTGGGAGTCTGGACCGTGGAGCCGGGGCGACTGGGCTTCAGCTTCAGTGGCTGCACAACATCCAAAAGCAGGGGGCCCTTGAGGACCCAGCCCTGCTCTCCGGGCAGTGGGCACTTGGCCCCAGCGCCCCCCCTTTCTCGGTGCGAGGCCGAGCATCTCCCAAGTCTGGTGCCCACCCGGCTGCCTTGGCCTCTGCCCACTCCAAGCCAGCTCTTACTCCGCCACAGGCCCGGCCCCTCTCACTTCCAGCCTGGGCCCCACTGTCACTTCCCATCATCTCCCTCCTGGGTGACAGCCTTGGGAAGGGTCTCTGGCCTAGACTCTGATCCCAGGACACGGCCCTTCCTGCTCCTTGGTGGCCTTCCTGGGCCTCCAAGTCCGCGACCATACCCATGACCTGCTGCCCGCTGCTGGTGGGCCTCAGATTTCCCGGAAAGAGGGAAGAGGCTCAGACCAGCCCATAGCAGCTTTCCAGGTGAGGCCGTGATCATGAGCAGTCCAGGGTCCGCTGCCTGGTGGGGGCGGGACCGCAGGCTGGGCAGGGACAGCAGGCAGGGGTCCCTCCCCCCACACAGCCCCCCCTCCTGTGCGGGGCTCTGGGGTCCTGCCTTACAGGGGTCCTGTGTCACCTCAGTGGGGAGCAGGAGATGGGCCCGGGGCTCGGGGCTGCCATCTCCACTGCATGGTCTGGGGCTGAGCTGTCGTGGAGCAACTCGGGCCACATGTTTGTAATTTGGGGACAATTCTGTCTTCCTGTAATTTTATTGTATTTAGTAAATGCGGTTTAATTTTCTTCCTGTATAGACTTCTCAAATAACTACAAATCAAAAAAG